AAAACTCCTGTGTTCAAAAAGGAAAAGGAAGGAAACTTTTTTTTTTTAGCCTATGTGTCCCATACAGGATTCTTCTACACATCTTAAAGATGAGAAAACTGAGGGCTCACAGAGGTTAAGTTGTTCAGATTACGAGTGGCACAACCAAGTTTGAACCCAAGTATGCTTATGCTGAAAGGCTTCTCTTTTCAGAACACAAAACTACAAGTAAACACATTAATTAATTAATTAAATCAAGAAAATAGAGCTGCCAAAGTGAATCAGGGAACAGTTAATAATCCAATCTCCTTTTTAACTCAGACCATCAGTTGAGACACCAAAACCTCTAAAAATTCCTGCTATGCACCCCATAGCTAAGGCAGATGTCTTTTTTGGAGTTGATCCAGGAGAATTCGTTTGTGAGGAAGAGGAGGCCAGCCTCAGGGGCAGAGGACCAAAGGAGGGCAAAGGGTGTGGCGCGCGATAGGATGAGAAGGAATAGGAGGCGGGATCCTCTGCGCCGCTTCCGGGGTCTGCAGGCCGCAAGCCGCGGCCCCAGTAACCCCTCATCCCTGTGTCGGTCCCCATGCTTCTCACCACTGCTCTGCCCCTGCACACTGCCGCCGCCGCCACTGGAAAAGGGTTCCTCCGTGGGGCCTTCGTACGGGGTGGAGGTGGTGGGCACGCCGTAGGGCGGGCTCTTCTCGCCCCAGTGCAGGTTGCGGCTGCCGGGGATATCTGGGGGAGTCGTCACCCAGTGGCCCAGGTCCGACCCGGTGCTGAAGGACCTTGCAGGGAAGGCGCCGCCAAAGCCCTGCTCGTCCCGGGCACCACCCCGGTAGCCCAAGCCATCAAATCCGTCCGGGCGCCGCGGATGCATCGCAGCGGGGGCAGGATGACGCGAGCCCGCCCGGAGCCCACCACCACCGGGGCCACCACGACCTAAGCACACACAGCTTCCCGTCGGCCGCCGCCGCGTCAGGGGTAAATTCTGACAACCGGAAGTCACGTTGGAAACCCGGAAGTCTTCGGAGCACGTGATTATAGCCTCTTCCGGCAACCATTAAAGGGCACGGTTGCTAGGGAGACGCGGCGGTAACCTGGACCTTAAAAGTTTGTTGTCGTTAGGGAATAGGTGGGAATATGGTTGTGGGATTAATGAAACACAGTACCAAAGAGATTCCAGAAAGAGAACTGGTGTAGGAATAGGGCCTGCATGGGAGGAGTTCAAAGATGCTTCTTGGAGGGAGCCGATAACCCGCGGGTGGAGCCTACCCGGTGAGATCCCGGCCAGAAATACCCCATGTCACACTATACACTATTTTATTTATATCTTTTTTAGAGACAGGGCATCACTGTGTTGCCAAGGCTGGTCTTGAACTGGCTCAAGCAATCTGCCCACCTCGGTCTCCCAAAGTGCTGGGATTACAGGAGTGAGCCACTGCGCCCTGCCTGGTAAGTATTTTAAAAGGTGAAATTTAGTAATAGTCTTTCACACAACATTGCATTTATTCTTTAGAAATTGAACACAAATGTGGTGGAGACGGGACAGGGCAGGTGGAAATTCACTTATAAGTCCTGATTGGCTAAGCCCTGGTCACGAGACCGTAAAAGAGCAACGTCTGTCTCAGAGCGACTCCCACAGCGTCCTTAGCAACCAGCCTTGGTTCCCAGCGGCTCAGAGCGCAGCGGTGAGTGATTAAGAGGTCCTGCTTCAGATGATAAAATTTAATTTTCTCTTATATTTATTTTTAGAACTCATCTGAAAGACTTTTATAAATGACAGTGCATCAACAGTTGAGCATGTGTTAACGTGGAGTGGTATATTAATAGAAAGAAGCATAATATAGCACAAAGCACTCAGTCAAGCTTCTAGTCCAGAAAGCGTATGATTTTATCTGAAGTAATTTGGAATAAATTTACTTGAAGGCAAGGTATTCTATATGAGAAGTTAGGCCAAATGTTGATTTGGACAAAAGTGAATGTAGTAAAATGGGAAAAAAATCCTGAAGGCTGGCATCAAAATAACTCTTAAACAATGAACTATTACAGAGATTTCCACTTGAGTCATGACTCATGCCATCTTCCCCTCAAGTGCAACATAAGGTAAGCTGAACTTTGTGCAGATGTGGCCAAGAGTATGCTAACATACATTTAATATTCCTTTTAGAATTTATGATTTATGAATATGCCTGTTAACAAATCACCTATGATTAATACATGTGGAGGCATATCTTCCCCTTATCATGAAGAGCTCTGGAAATTAAATTTTCAACATTTAAGTGGAGAAAGGGGTCATAAATCAAGGTAAGCTAGAAAATAATTATAGGACCCATATGTTTAAATGTTAATTTTTCAATGTTTTATTTAGGCCAACATTTTCAATCACAAAAGAATTCATCTTGAGATTCAATCAAACACAAAATTCCAAAGAGAAGGAAGAATTGTTGGAACTAGCTAGAAAAATCATTCTCAGATGTAAGGTAATGGCATATCATTTGATTGTTGAGCATGTTGATTTGTCTTTTTCATGCTTCCTCATAACAGAGAAAATTGGGTCTCAAAACCCTGGGCTCTGGAAGGCATGTGCATCTTCCTGCTGCATGGACTGAAGTAATATATCTGGCTCAATGCAAAGGGGAAATCCAAGATGGTACGTACTTTAAATTCTTATTAGGCATCCTAATGATGCAGTTTCTATATTTTTAATATTTCAGAATCTTTAAATATGCTTTATGCATCTCTGGACCATGCTTCCTTTGATTATGATCATCTGCCTGCCTTATTTTTTGTTGCGGAATCGGTTTTATACAGACTGTGTTGTGATGCATCCCTCAAAACATATTTATATTCAGTTGAAATAAAGCTAGCAAAGGTATGTTTTGAAAAACTTCTTAATGTTTTTAACAAAAATGTATTTTTCTTTTCTCTTTTGACAGATTGGCTATTTGGTCTTCTTACGACTTTTTATATTTTTCCTGCATGGTCATCTAGAAAGTTTTAAACAACATTTACTTAGGCTTCAACCATATTTATACGGTAGAATATCTTTTATTTTTACACTTATAAATTTATTTCTCACAGATGATTTTTCTTACAATAGCACTTTCTTTCTCTGGAGCATCATATCACAAGTATCCAAACATCTTTTCAAATGTGCAATTCATCCTGAAAGCCTCGGAAATTATAGGTAAAAGAGAACTCCGTTCTGAATCCATTTTTAGACCTGTGGAAGATAAGAAAAGATATGAGAACACAGATTCTGATATGGTGAGTAATCTGGTATGGTGGGTATATCCTGTTTTAATTCCTGAAACATTTGCAATTTAATCAGGGAGGATATGAAATTAACCACCTGCTCTGGCACTGTGTTGCTGCTTGGTCTTGTGTTCAGAATAACAGTCCTCAGTTGAATAACGTGCTTGAACATCTCGTCTTCCATAAGACACAGCTTCAAAAGAAATGCTGGTAAGAGTGATCCTATAAATCCAAAGTAACTCAATCTTTATCCTTTCGTCCATAAAATTTTCAGGTTGGATTCAGTACTGGCTTTACTGGTCCTTGGGGAGGCTGCCAAATTAAACATGGCCTGCTTGAAAGCTTTAATGGACGTAGTGAGAGATTTTGTTTCAAGCATTATGTCTGTTCAAAATCAGGTAACATTGCTAATTTATATGTGAAAAGAGAATTGATGATCAAATATCTATTTTCTCATTTCAGGAAGAAAGTTGCAAGGTAGATGATTTTTCCTGGGCCTGGAATGTAGTCTACATATATACAGTAATTCTTGCAGAAATCTGCTTGTATGCAGCCACTTCTGATTTGCGAAAAACTGCTTTAATTGGTTTCTGTCACTGTAAAAGTTCACAAAAAAATATTTTATACTTGGACAAATCAGTACCTCCAGAATTAAAGGAAACAAGTATTTTAAGTCTTTTGGAATATTTCTCTTCAAAAATGTCAGAGAACTGTAAGTAGATTGTTTTTTACTTTGATGAGTAAATAATTCCCAAAGACTTTTTCTTTTTAAACAGGTGATCAAGTAGTCTGGACTGGTTACTATGGCTTAGTGTATAACCTGGTGAAAATTTCATGGGAACTTCAAGGAGACGAAGAACAGGATGGACTTAGAAACATGATATGGCAAACATTGCAGAAAACAAAGGATTATGAGGAAGATGTACGAATCCAAAATGCAATCAATATAGCTCAGGTAAGGTAAAACACTGGGCAATAAATATGTACTCAACTGATTCCTTTCTCTTTTCTTTCAACAGGCTGAGTTAAATGACCCAACTGATCCTTTCACTAGATATAGTACAAATATTTCATCAAATGTAGGAGAAGAAGTTTTCTCCAAATATATTGGGTGGAGAATTGCCAACACTCTTTCCAAACTATTCTTTCCCCCCATTGAGGCCCATTTTCTTCCTTTGAAGAAACCATCAATAAAAAAGGATCAAACAAAATATCCAAATAAAAAGCTGGAGTCTGTGAAAAAGCAAGTTCTACATTTCACTGTAAGGTAAAGAGAAGTACTATCGGTTTTATTGTTCTCAGTAATCTAGGGCATCATTTCTTATTTCTAGGTACTACCATAATATGAAAAAGATCCATGGTTAAAGATAGTTTGGTGCTTTTTATGGAAGTGCAACCATCTACGGTTAACCAAGCATTTTTCCCAGTGGGAAATGGAAACCATTTATTTCTATTTTCTGTAGAAGTTACATTAATGCCAAAATAGTGGTATGTATTCAGTTGAATATGTTTAGAATAATGTGTTTCATTTAGCAATGCCAGTTCTTTAACATCTGAAACAGGCCTCAGGTTTGTTTTGAAAAACCTTGTCTAAATATTAAAATAGAGCCCAGTCATACAGTTAATTTATTCCCAAAAGGAGATCTGATTTCACATACCGTTTTTGTCCCATTTGCTGGCTGTCTTAATACTAAGGGAATTTCATGTTTCTAAACACCATCTACGTTATCATCCTCTGTCTGTTGGTGTTATAAGGGCCAAGAAATCTGAAAATTAAAATCGTAACCTTTTTCAAAATACAAGAAATAAGGTAACTAATAAAGCTGTTATTTTTCACAAAAATGCAAATCAAGCACACACATTCCTCCCACCATTCATAAAAACATTAGAATGTCCAAACGTGCTGTAATAATTACATCTGGGAAATGCTAGCAGACTTGAGGTACTGTTTGTCATTAGGTTGTTCATTACCATGATTATTCATAGGCAATCCACTGTCAACTTAATTCTTTGTATGAATAGAAGATCTAGAATCATTACAATAACATTTTTCTATATTAATCACAAATCCATTTTTTTGGAATTTTATTATGAACTCTATATTTCAGGATCACATACATTAGTTGGCTAGGGATACCATAACAAAATCAGTATGGGATACTGAAACAAGAGAAATTTATTTACTCATGGTTCCAGATGCTGGAAGTTCAAGATAAAGGGGTTGGCAGGTTTGTTTTCCTCTGGAGTCCTTTTCTTTGACTTGTAAAATAGCTGCCTTCTGGCTGTACCCCTCACAGGTCCTTTTCTCTGTGCTCACACACCTGTTGTTATTTTTGTATCAAAATTTCCTTTTAAGGACACCAGTCAAGTTGGATGAGACCCCATCCATATGACTTCATTTAACATTAATTACCTTTTAAAAGCCCCATCTCCAGGTAGAGTCACAGCATAAGATACTGTGAATTAGGGCTGCAGAATATTAATTATAGGGGAACAAAAAGCAGCCCATAACATATACTAGTAATATTTCCTTTCAATTATGACATTATATATTAAAAAAACTAAAGAATTCAGTGTTGAAATGGGTTGCCCAACAATACCTACAGAGTTAGTAATAAAGCCATATTAATATATGGTCTTTATCAAAGACAACAAAAACGATTCTGTGTTGAAAGTGTTCTGTCAATTTTATTCTTTTGTCCCATTACTGAGGAAAAATCTAAGTACTCTACCTGATGTCTGTGAACTATGAAATTTTCCACTTTGGTTAGAAATTGATTTTTCCGGCCCTGTGTGAACCTCAAGGATTGTTTGCTGTACTTTTTTTTAGTGGTTCTTTCCCCAGACCCTGGTAGTGTCCTCAGGTGCTTGTGCTGCAATTAATGAGTACTCAGCTGAGTGGGGAACTCTGGATATCTGCAGAGTTCTTTCTCTGGGAGGCTTTCACCTGAACTCTCTACTACCTTGCAAACAAACTAGCCACTTTGGCCTCCTTGTACTTATAGCTCTATCTCTTCACTTCAGGAATTTGCTGAGCTCCATCTAGATTCTCCTAGCTTTGGAGATTGGCAGTTTTCCCTGGTTAGTAAGCTGAGACAATTGGACCTCATTTGTTTGCCATTTTTGGAGATTTTTATCCTTCACTGTTTGATGTCCAATATATTGAGAACTGGTTTTTGTAAAAAAAAAAAAAAAAAAAAAAAATCAAAGTATAAATAGAAATCTGTTACTCCCTCTTGACTAAAAGCTATCATTCATATTTAAAAGTACAATCTGTCAGGGATGAAATTTTATATATGGTGTTCCATAGGCATCAAAAGTTTTCTTCCTAATAGATATCCAGTGCATCCAGCCTCAGTTACTTTCACTAAAAATATAGCCTTTCCTTTTCAGAAAAAAAATACAGGCTTTCCTCATAGCACTGCAGGATCACTTTTGTCATAAATCAAGAATTGGCATAACTGTATATATTTGGGTCTGTTGCTGGACTCTCTATTGTTCCATTGGTCTACTTCCTTACACTAATACCATAATTTTAATTTATGTGACTGTGTGATGAATCTTAATAAAATATTTGGGCTTCTACTTCAAGATTGTTTTAGGGCTCTTCAGGACTTTTGAATTTTTACACAAATATTAGCATCTAATATTTAAATGTTGAATCTAGGAACTAATTTGGGAAAAATACTGCACTGAAAAATTGTTTCAATACTATATTGAAAAATATGTATCTTTTGGTCTATGATCATAGTATAGTCTTCAGTTCACTGAAGTGTTCTTTTATTTCTGACAATATTCAGTGTAGAAATTGTAATAATTTTTCATTAGCATTATTTGTTTTTTCTTGATGTTTTTCAAATGACATCTTTTAAATTTTTATTTGCTATTTCTTGCTAATACAAAGAAATAGCAATGATTTTATATATTAACTGTTTCTATAGCAACTTATTAAATATGCATATTAAGTCTAATTATTTATAAGTGGGTATCTTTATTTTCTAAGTATAAAAGTCACTAAGGATAACAATTTTTTCTGTTCTTTAAAATTCCAATATGTATGCCTTTTATGTCCTTGCCTTTCCTCATTGTGCTAGCTAGAACTTCTAATTTATAGTTAGATAGAAGTGATCATAGTGTACATTTCTTGAATCATTCCCAATATCATGGGTAAAGGTCTGAGTAAATCACCATTAAAGGTGATATTAGCTGTAGGTTTTTTTTCCCAAGAATATGTAAAATGAGAATTGGAGTTTAAAAACAGAACAGGGATACATTAAACAATTAGCTGTAGGTTTTAAAAAATCTTTACCAGGTTAAGAAGTAACTTCTAGCCATAATTTGCTAATATTTTAAAAGTTTCATTGTATTTTTAATTGACATATAATAATTGTACATATTTATGGGGTACCATGTGACATTTCAGTGTAAGTACATGTTATATAATGATCAAATCAGGGTAATTAGCAAATCATTTATCTCAAACATTTATTTGTGATGAGAACATTCAGAATCCGTTCTTATAGCTATTTTGAAATGTACAATGTATTTTTGTTAACTATAGTCACTATATTGTGCAATGGAACACCACAATTTACTTATTTTATCTAGCTGTAACTTTGTGTACCTATTGATCAACCTCTCCCCATTTCTCTCTACCCCCTACTCTCCCCCACCCCCAGCCTATGATAGTAACCACTTTTGATTTCACACAGGAGTAAGTTATTTTGCGGGTTTTTTTTTTTTTTTTTTTTTTTTTTTTGGTGTCTGGCTTATTTCACTTAACAGAATGTCCTCCAGGTTTATCTATGTTATTGCATATCATAGAATTTCCTCTTTTTTTTTGAATTTGACTAGTATTCCATTGGGTATATATATTATATTTTCTTTATTCATTTTTTCCATTGATCGACACTTACATTGATTCTATATCTCAGCTATGGTGAATAGTGCTGCAATAAACATGGGAGTGCAGATATCTATTTGACATAATGATTTCCTTTGAATATATACCCAGTAGTGAGATTGCTAGATCATGTGGTACTTCAATTTTTTTTTTAATTTTTTAATTTTTAATTTTTGAGAGTACATAGTAGGTGTATACATTTATTATTTTCAATATTTTAGAAACCTCCATAATATTTAACATAATGACTGTACGAATTTATATTCCTACCAACAGTGCATAAGGGTTCCCTTTTCTTCACATCCTTGGCAACACTTATCTTTTGTTTTTTAGATAACTTTGCATTTTATCTGGAGGGCGGTGATATCTCACTGTGGTTTTGAGTTGCATTTTCCTGATGATCAGTGATGTTGAGTATTTTTATGTAACTTTTGGGCATTTGTATGTCTTCTTTTGAAAAATATCCATTCACATATTTTGCCCATTTTTAATCCATTTTGTTTGTTATTGAGTTGTTTCAGTTTCTTGTATATTCTGGTTATTAACCTCTTGTCAGAAGTATAGTTTGCAAAAATTTTCTCCCATTCGACAGGTTGTCTCTTCACACTGTTGGTGGTTTTCTTAGCTGTGTAGAAGTTTCTTAGTTTGATATGTTTGATATAATCTTATTTGTCCTTTTTTTTTTTTGCATTTGTTGCCTGTGCTTTTTAGGTTTTATCCAAAAAAATCTTTGCCCAGACCAATATTATATAGCATTTACTCTATGTTTTATTCTGGTTTTTTCATAGTTTCGAGGTCTTACATTTAACTCTGTAATGCATTTGGAGTTAATTCCTTACATATGAGAGATAGGGGACAAATTTTATTCTTCTGAATGTAGACATTCAATTTTCCAACCATCATTTATTGAAAAGACTGTCCTTACCCCAGTATGAGTTTTTGGCCCGTTTGGCAAAAATAAGTTGGCTTAAGAGCTATGGGTTTATTTCTGGGCTCTCTATACTGTCCCATTGGTCTATGTATTCATTTTTATGTCAACACCATGCTTTTTTTGTTATTATAGCTTTGTAGTATATTTTGAAGTTAGGTAGTGAGATGCCTTCAGCTGTGTTGTTGTGTTTATTTGGTTTTGGTTTTGTTTGCTCAAGAGTGCTTTGATTTACAGAGTCTTTTGTGGTTCAATAAAAATTTTAGGATCCCTATTTTTTCTATTTCTGTAAAGAATTCATTGGTATTTTGATAGGTATTGCATTGACTCACTCTGCAGAATAATTTTGGGAGTATGGACTTTTTAACAATACTAATTCTTCCACTGCATATACACAGGATATTTTTTCCATTTATTTATGTCCACTTCAATTTTTATAATCAGTGTTTTATAGTTTTTGTTTTGGAGATTTTTTACCTCCTTAGTTAAATTTATTCCAAGGTATCTTATTTTTTGTAGTTATTGTGAATGGAGTTGTTTGCTTTTATTTCTTTTTCAGATAGTTCATCATTAGCATGTAAAAATGCTACCAATTTTTTATGTTGATTTTGTATCCTGAAACTTTACTGAATTTGTTTATTAGTTATAATAGTTTTTTGTGGAGTCTTTGGCTTTTCTATATAAGATCACATCTCCTGCAGATCAGGACAGTTCGACTTCCTCCTTTCCTATGTGGATGCATTTTCTTTCCTTCTTTAGTCTAACTGTTCTGGCTAAAACTTCCTGTAATATGTTGAATAGAAGTGTCTAGGAACTTATCTCTTTCTTCTAGGTTTCCCAATTTGTAGGTGTATAGTTGTTCATAGTAGTAGTCTTTTATGATCCTTTCCATTTCTGTGTTATATGTTGTAATGTCTTCTTTTTCACCTTTGATTTGATTTCTTTGAGTCTTCTCTCTTTTTTGACTTCTTAGTCTGGCTTAAAGTTTGTTGGTTTGTTTATCTTTTCTGAAAAACAACTTTGTTTCTACTCAAAGGACTGTCATAGTCATGTTTTGTAGGTTAGCTCTAGTAGTGATAAATTTCCTCAACTTTTGCTTGTCTGGAAAAGATTTTATTTCTCCTTTCTCATTAATGAAGGACTGGTCTGCTAGGTATAGAATTCTTGGCTGCCAGGTTTTTTTTGTCTTCTTTTTTTTTTTCTTTCAGCACTTGGAATATGTCATCCCATTCTCTCCTGGACTACACAGTGTCTGCTGTGAAGTTCACTGATATCATAATGGAATTCCTTTATATGTGACTCTGCTTTTTTCTTGCTGTCTTTAAAATCCTCTCATTGTCTTTGACTTTTGAGGGTTTAATTAATGTCTCTAAGTGAAGTCCTCTTTGGTTTTAATCTGCTTGGGGACCTTTGAGCTTCATCTATCTGGATTTCCATATCTCTTCAAACACTTGGGAAGTTTTCACCAATTATTTTATTAAGTAAGTTTTCTGTCTGCATCTTTCTCTCTTTTCCTTCTGGAATTCCCATAATACAAATGTTTGTTCATTTAATGCTGTCCCATAAGTCTTGTATACTGTCTTCACTGTTTTTCATTCTTATGTTTTTCTTTCTTCTGACTTGGTAATTTCAAATGACCAGTCTTCAAGTTCAGAGATTCTTTCTTTTGCTTTATTTAGTCTCAACTGTATTTTTTGAAGCTCTCTATTGTACTTTTTTATTTTATTCATTGAATTCTTCAACTCCAATATTTCTGTGTGGTTGTTTTTAATGATGTCTATCTCTTTGGTAAGGTTATCATTTAGATCATGAATAGTTTTCCTGGTTTAACCAAATTGTCTATCTGTATTATCTTGTATCTCACTGAGTTTCCTTAAGGTCATTATTTTGAATTTCTTTTCTGGCAATTTGTAGATTTTCAATTCTTTGGGACCTGTTACTGGACTACTATTGTGCTCCTTTGGTGGTGTCAGATTTTCTTGATTTTTCATTGCTTTTTTGTGTCTCTGTGTTGATGTCTGTGCATCTGGTGTAACAATCACCACTTCTAAACTTTAGAAAGTGGCTTTCATAGAGAAATACTTTCACCTGAAAATGGGTCTTAATGTCCTGGTTAGGAAGGGTGTGCTGACTCTGGTTCTAAGTTGCAATCAACATCAGCAATAACTGGGTACCTCAGTGGCCTATGCTGTAGGAGTTTGTAGGAGTGATGGTGGCAGCACAAGTTATTAGGGTCCTCAGTGGCAAGAGTTTATATCGTCCTCTTATTTTTTTATTTCCCACAATGGGGAGACTAAGCCAAGGAAATTTCCCTTGGTGCTGTGTCTGACTTGGTTCCTAAGCAGCTGCAGCATGCTGGGTTCCAGGGCACAGATGTTTACAGTGGCTATGAAGCAGGGGTTCCAGGTCAGTGTCTTGTGAACTTTTTGTGGCACCTGGGCTTTTACATACAAGTTCATTCTCTGTGGTCGGGTAGAATGTGGATTCCTCACAGAACCATGGTCTGTGACTGTGAGGCATCTTCTAGCGCTTGTGCCCAGGGAACAAGGTTGTAGCTATAACTCTGACCCTACGGGCAGGGCACAGCACAGGCCCGTCCCTGGGGAAGAGAAGGTTTTCTAGATGTTTGGGTCCAGGGAGCACGGTACAGCTGCACTGCATGAAACAGAACCAACAAGGTTCATTAGAAACTCAGGTCTCAGGGGATGAGGCACTGTGTAGCAGTGACTCTGGACCCTGGGATAGTTAGACTTGGCAGTATCCCAAACTCTGTGAAGCCAGATGCAGCAGGAGTACGAACTCCAACATGGTAGAGTATGGCTGTTGCTGGGGTTCCGGGGGGGCAGGGAGCATCACAGTAATGACTCCACTCTTTGGCAAAGAAAATGTCCAGCAGCTCAAATTTTAGGGGACTATTCCAACTTCAGGGAAGCAGAGTGTTAGAGTTTTATGGACTGTAAGGCAGGGTGTCTCAGCTCAGCCACTACATTTTTTCCCCTGGGACATAGAATGCTCTATCAGTGCAATCGTGGTGTACATAGCTGCTCCGCTTAGCCAACGCACTGATTCCCTGGAAGGCAATGTGTCATTTCAGCTCAGGCTGAGGGGATTGACAGCTCTGGGTGGCTAAGGCACTGTTTCCCCTGGATACAGAGCATCACCTCAGTGCTGACACGGGAACAGGGTGCAGCAGCAACTAGGAGGGATATATCAATCAGCTCCACCAAGGCACCATTTCCCTAGGAGGGAATGCACAGCTTTAGCTCAGGTTCCATGGTTCAGAGTGCAGCAGTGGCTTGGAGAGGGGTAGATAGGGTGGCTTCACCAAGGCACCATTTCCCCAGGAGGAATGTGTAACTTCAGCTTGGTCTCTGAGGAGGCAGGGCACAGCCATGACTGGCATGAGTAGGTGGCATGGCTTCAGGGGTGCTTGGCCGCATTTGGTAGGGTATAACAGCAGTTCACAGCCCAGCTCAGAGATACTGGACTACCAGACAAGCATGATTTAGTGGCTGCTAAGCCTCAGGGATGGGAGATTTCCATGGCTACTCAATCTGTAGCAAGACACATGCCAGCCATAGTTCCAGTTCCAAAATGGTATGGTGTAAAAGCTCTGCAGGCCACTGAGCGAGGGGCACAGTATTGGCTGTTTGTTTCTATGGGGGAAGCACAAATGTATGGACTCCAGACAGCTCCCTTAGCTGGACTTCATTCTCATGAGGATTGCTGAAGACCCCAGTGGTGAGAACTTTAGGTTCCAAAATGTTGATTGGGGCTGCTGGGATCCTATTGCTTACTTTTTCCCCACAGAGAGAAGTTCCTCCTGGTTTCAAGCTTATTCTGGTTTAGGGATGAATTAGTGAAGGCCAGGTATTTTCTTTTGTTCTCTATGTTTCTAGAGTTTTTGTGCTCTACATGGTTTCTGGTACTCCTTTGACATATTCCAGTACTCTCCTTTAGTTATTTTTATCCAAATATAGTTGTTAATTGTTTCTGCTGACTTTGTGGTAGTTACAAGAACTAAGGGCTTCTAGACAGCCATCTTACTGACATTATTCCTAAGATTTTTTTATTATTATGAAAGGATCTGGGATTTGAGCAAATATGTTCATTCATCTATTAAGATGATTATATAATTTTATTAAACTGGTAAATTTTTCATCACAAATTAACCTTGCTTTCCTGGGGTTATACTTATATAATCATGACATATTGTGGTTTTTATATATCATTCGAATAGAATTTCCAATGTTTCATTTAACATTATCACATCCCTGTTTATAAGAAATATAATTATTAGCCTTTCCTTTTACATTGATATTTAAAGTTATAAATTTATTTAAGGCAAGCTTTTATTTAGGGCTATAAATTTCCCTCTAACAACCTTAGTTCATCATTTTATAGTAGTATGTCTATACTCTCAGTTTAAAATAGTTTCAAAATTTTCATGTAATGTTTTTAAGCGTTTAATCAAGGTCTGCTAGTAATAAATTCTTTAAACTTTTTATGTTAAAAAAACATTATTTTATGCTCTTATATGAAATATATTTATTTATTTTCACTGGGAAGATAATTTTGGATTGGTGATTATTTTCTTTCAAAATTTAAAAGATGTTATTTCATTGTATTCTGGGTTCCATTATTCCTGTTGAGAAGTTAGCTGTAATATATCTTTTTTTTATTTTAAAGTAAAGTAATGTATCTATCTTTTTTTTTCTTCCAATGAATATCCCTTGTTGTGGGTTGAATTGTGTTCCCCTGAAATTATGCTGAATTGGAATGGGCCCCTATTCCCATATGACTGGTGTCCTTATAAAAAGTGGGGATTGGCCACAAATATGCACACAGGAAGAATGTCATGTAAAGGTAAATCCACATATCAGGGTGATGCACCCAAAGCCAAAGAGTATAGAAGATTCCCAAAACAAACAACAAAAGAACCCTGCTAGACTAGAATCTTGGATAGAAGAACCTTGGGATGTGTTTCTCTCTTATAGCTCACAGAAGGAGCCATGTGGACACATTGATCATGGAATTCTAGCTTCCAGAACTGTGTGAAAATATATTTTTATTTATTTTTGAATCTACCCAATTTGTGGTACTTTTTAATGGCAGTCCTAGCAAACTAATAGAAATATTATTTGAATATTTTTATCTTTCACTTTCAGTAGTCTTAATATGATGTATATAGGCGTAAATTTTTATGTATTTGTTGTATCTTTTGTTTGCAAAGCTTTTTGAAATATTTCATGAGTTCTGGATATGATGGCTTTCATAGTTTTGAAGCTATTCTGCAAATGCAGTTTTTATTCTTAGTGGCTTTCTGTTAGTGTATTAGCTGCCCAACTGCATAAGCTTTAGAATTTGAAAGAACTCTTCAAAGAAAAACTGGCTGAATTTTGAAACTCATCCGTTATTCAGTTTTATCTCATCAGCCTTAGAACACCACCATCTCTCCTAATTTCTCTGTTCTCTACCAGGAGGCTCCTACCTGGGAAAAGCCTAGATTTTTAGTCACATATTCTGCAGGCAGAACTGACAAATTAAATGGAGAAAAGTATCCTAGGGGAGGGTTAGCCTACCTCTCTATGGTTCTGTTCCTTTGAAAACCTTTTTTATCCAGTCTTCATGATTTCAGCATCACAATGATGTCTTTAGCCAGATGAATTATGTAAGCATATTTTTCCAACTTTATTGGTAGACATATTGGTCTGCCGTCCATCTTCTTTAAATTTTTTTTCTGATTATAACCATAATATATATATTTCATAAAATATTGAGTAAAAGAAATGCCATCAATGATCCCTTTTTCTATCAACCTTAGATAATGATAATCATTGTAATATTTTAGTGTGCTCCTTCCAGATCTATTTTTTGGAGGTGGCTTATCCAGCATACACCACACACACACACACACACAAATACTATAGTTCAAGCAACATTAAGGTATTGTGCTTGGCCAGGTCACGAGGTCAGGAGATCGAGACCATCCTGGCTAATACAGCGAAACCCCGTCTCTACTAAAAATACAAAAAAAAATTAGCCGGGCGTGGTGGTGGGCACCTGTAGTCCCAGCTACTCGGGAGGCTGAGGCAGGAGAATGGCATGAACCCAGGAGGCAGAGCTTGCTGTGAGCCGAGATTGCGCCACTGCACTCCAGCCTGGGCAACAGAGCAAGACTCCATCTCAAAAAAAAAAAAAACTATGCTTGTCCTATGAACCTTAAAATCTAGAACTAAATATACTTTAATGGATATGGGGACAGATTATAAATACCAAAAAGTCCCTGTGCAATAAAGTTACTTAACTCTGTTGAGTAAATAAACTCATGGAAAACAAAATGTTCACAATTAGGAGATGACTAGGTAGAGGAAGCATAGAAAAGTGGATACTGGAGAAACCAACTTCTGTATACCTAATTCTCTGATTTTTTGCCAAATATGCAAACTTTTAAAAAAATAATTTCCTCCATGGAATTGCCTATAGAGAGAGATTATGCTTTTAAATTAGTTCTCTTTGTAATTCATTATCTTGGTATTCTGTTTTTGTGTATGTATTTTCAAAAATTTGGTTTATGTGAATCTACATTAGAAAGTGATCTACTTTTCTGTGGTGATATCACTTTCTTTTGCCTTAGCAGTACTAAGGTAATATTTTGGGAATTTTTCAAAGTTGTGATTAGCTTTTCTCAAACAATCCAATCTCTCCATAAATGCCTTTCTATCCAAACAGCTATATTCAATTAGTAGATAGATTTCTAATTTACATAATCAATATTATTTTGTATATATATTTTTAATCTGCTATTTTCAGTTGCTCATGAAAGATCATTTTTTTCAACTCATTAAATGTATCTAGAATGAATGTATTATGAGAGTGGAGATTTTCTGTCTTGTTTATTGCCATATTCCATTACTAGAGCAGAAAGAAGCTCATGCATGGTAGATACCCAATAAATATTGGAGAACTAACTTAATAAATGAACTCATATTTTTCTAACCAATTGGGAGTGGTGAGTAGCATATTCCATGTAGGAGCAATAACTCATTTTACCAATTCTCTATTATTGGCCATTAGTAACACCCAATTTTTTACTTTTATCAACAAAGCAATGATAAATGAATTTGAGGATATATCATTGGACACATTTATTTAGTTCAAATTTCTAGATTAGTTGTCTATATGTGTTAGATTTTTGGAATTGTCAAATTTCTAAAGCAAACTTTAAATGTCTATTTATATACCAAAATATTGAGTCTAAATAGGCAATGAAAATCAAAATTTTTATCAAATAAACATATACACAAAGAAGAAAAGAAAATAATGCTGTGGTACTTTCACACCCATATAATGAAACCTGACCCAACTAAAATATTATGCAGCCTGAGTTCAGGGCTGGTAAGGTGACTGAGCTCTAGGCTACCCTTTTATAGAGGCTGCCTTTTCATAAGATGTTAACCACCAATCAGAGATGACATTGATGGAATGGCTTAAGAAGTTGAACATGACAGTTTTGTCAGGTAAACTTCCCAGTGACAAACAGAAAGCTGGACATAGCCTCAGCTCTGGAGGATACCTCACAGATATAATATTTTGCCAAGACAGCTTTCTAAACAGTCTAATCTTCTCAACCTGGTTTTCCCTGTCTTTGTCTATCTGAATATTCATTGACAGTGTGCTAATGCAGAAAGTAAAGACAGCTTTTCACTCTACACCTACATTGAAGATCATTTGGTAGTGCTATCCTTTGTCGATTTGTTAGACCATCTCAGCTTTCTTTGAGAAAAGTGTCTGTTTATAAGGATGTACTGCCTTAAGGAAGCCAGTCCTTAGCTTTGGCTGGCTTCCTGTGTAAGCATTACCATGATGGGCATTAGTATTCTCCACTTCTTATTTACTGTCTCAAGGTTCTTAGAAATGTATGCAGTTTAGTGAACTATAGCATGAAATTTTAGAGTAGGTTCATGATAGATAGATAGATAGATACACAGATAGATACATAGATTGATAGCTAGATCATAGATTTATGGTATATATGAGTTTAACTCCCAGGTCTTTCCAAATGCTATGGTGATTCGTATTATCCTAGTTATCTCTTTTGTTCAAAATGTAATGCTCTCCACTTAGTTGTTACATGGAACAGCTTTTCCCATAAACTTAGTGGTGTCAAATTTCCCTCGTTATATAAAGATGACATTTTAAAATTCTCTGACTGATTCTTTGTGATACACCTGAATAAATTTGAGCTTAAAAGTCACACCATATGCTAGCAGGGCTGGACACCTAGGTGTCCATTTACATTTATGGCATTCTTCCAATTGCAACCAGCTACCAATTAGTGGCATTTTGAACAAACTGGAAGCATTCATAAGTCTAGATTCTAGACTTACTCTGGCCTATGATGGCAATTCCAGATTTGAAGCTTTTTCCCTTGTTCTGCCTTCCCCAGTGTCTTCATTCATTGACTCAAGAAATGAATAGTAAGATGCTATTGTCTAGTAGAAACAATACAAGACTTTATTTTGTAGCTTTTGTTCATTTTTCACTCATTTGATAAATATTAAATATCTACAATTTTTCAGCCACTGCGTTCTGCTGATAAAGAACAGACACCTCTTATAGGTGTCTATATAAGGAACTATATTCCTTCCTCTTATAGTTCTTGAATGGGGACAACAAATGTGTAACTTCGGTGTGTGAGAACTGCTATGAAAGAAGTTCAAGTAATGGTATGAAAAATTAGATTATGACTTCTTTATATAGGATGGTCAGGAAAGGCCTCTCAGAGGAGGTAGCATTTGAGCTAAGACCCATATGATAAAATGAGACAGCCATGTGAATACCTGGAAGATGAGTATTTCAAATAGGAGGCACAAAGGCCTCCAGGTGAAAAGTATTCAGCCTGGCCTGTGTAAGGGGTAGAAATAAGGCCAGTGTGACTGGAGAACACAGAATAAAGATGAAATACAGGGAAATCAGGTGGGTGGTCTTATGTAGGGCAGGTGAGATGCAATGGAGGGTGTGGAGTAGGGCAGGAGAAGTGAAATTAGAGAAGACTGTTTTGAAGGTAGAACTAACCATATTTGCCAATAAATTGGATATGTCAAAAAGGTGGGCAAAAGAGGCCTTAGGAGTAAGACTCATGTTTTTAGACTCAGCAATAGAGAGAATTGTACCATTTAACTAAAATCAGGTGGAATGGTTTTGAATGAGAAAAGAAGAAAAGCCGGAATTAAATGATTAAGAATAATATATTTAGGGTTTGAAGCATATAAAGTTTAGAATATCTAATAAACATCTAAATATGATATGTATATAAGCATAACTCAGAGATATTGCAAGTTGGATTCTAGACTACTGCAATAAAGAGAATATCACAATAAAGTGAGTTACACAATTCTGTTATTCCCCAGTGCATATAAAAGTTATGTTTAAACTATACTGTAGTCTATGAAGCATGCAATAACATTATGTCTCAAAAATGCACATACCTTAATTTGAAGATATTTAGTTGTTAAAAAATGCTAACAATCATCTGAGCTTTCAGTGAGTCACCGTCTTTCTTTTTGCTGGTGGAGTGCCTTGCCTTGATGTTGATGGCTGCTGACTGATCAGGGTTGTGGTTGTTGAAGATTTGGGTGGCTGTGGCAATTTCTTAAAATAAGACAACAATAAAGTCGCCACAATGAAAGATTTCTCTGTAACCTGAAATACTGTTGGATAGCATTTGACCCATGGTAGAACTTTTTTTCAAAAATGGAGTCAATCCTCTCAAACCCTGATACAGCTTTATCAGCTAAGTTTATTTGATATTTAAATCCGTTTTTGCATTTCAACAATGTTCACAGCATCTTTACCAGGAGTAGAATCCATCTCAAGAAACCATTTCTTTTGCTCATCCATAAGAAGCAACTCCACATATGTTCAAATTTGATCATGAGTTTGCCGCAATTGTCACATCTTTAGACTCCACTTCTAATTTTAATTCTGCTATTTCCACCACCTCTATGGTTGTTTTCGTCACTGTAATTGTATTAGGGTACCCTAGAGGGACAGAACTAATAGGATAGATGTATATATAAAGGGGAGTTTATTCAGGAGTATTGACTCATATTATCACAAGATGAAGTCCCACAATAGGCTGTCTGCAAGCTGAGGAGCAAGGAAGCCAGTCAAAGTCCCCAAACCTCAAAAGTAGGGAAGCCAGCAGTGCAGCCTTCAGTCTGTGGCCAAAGGTCCAAGAGTCCCAGAGTTGAAGAACTTGGAGTCTGATGTTCGAGGGCAGGAAGCATCCAGCACGGGAGAAAGGAGGAGGCTGGAAGACTAAGCCAGTCTTGTCTTTCCATGTTCCTCTGCCTGCTTTTATCCTAGCTGCGCTGGCAGCTGATTAGATGGTGCCCACCCAGATTGAGGGGGGTCTGCCTTTTCCAGTCCACTAACTCGAATATTAATCTCCATTGGCAGCACCTTCATAGACACACTCAGGAACAGTACTTTGCATCCTTCAATCCAATCAAAGTTGACACTCAATATTAACCATCACAGTAGTCTTGAACTCCTCAAAGTTATCCGTAAAGGCTGGAATCAACTTCTTCCAAACTATTGATGTTGATGTTTTGACCTCCTCCCATAAATCATGAATGTTCTTAATGACATCAAGAATGGTGAATCCTTTTAGAATGGTTTCAATTTACCTTGCTCATATCCATTATAAGAATCACTATCTTTGGCAGCTACAGTCTTACAAAATGTATTTCTTAAATTAGAAGATTTGAAAGTCAAAATTGCTCCTTGATTCATGGGCTCTGGAATGGATATTGTGTTAAAAGACATGAAACCAACATTAATCTCCTTGTACATCTCCACCAGAGCTTTTGGATAACTAGGTGCATTGTCAATGGGCAATAACATTTTGAAATACATTTTTTTTTAGGAACAGTAGTTCCTAAAATATGCTTAAAATATTCAGCAAACCATGCTGTAAAAACATGTGCTGTCATTTAGGCTTTGTTAAACTATATTTAGAGCATAGGCAAAGTAGATTTAGCATAATTCTCAAGGGCCCTAGAACTTTTGGAATGGTCAATGAGCATTGGCTTCTAGTTACATTCATTGGCTGCATTATCCCCTAAGATGGTCAGCCTGTCCTTTGAAACTTTGAAGCCAAGCATTGACTTCTTTCCAGCTATGAAAGTCCAAGATGAAATCTTCTTCCAATAAAAAACCTTTTCATCCACATTGAACATATGTTGTTTGTTTAGTGTAGCCACCTTCATCAATTATCTTAGCTATATCCTTTGGATAACTTGCTGCAGTTTCTACATTAGCACTTGCCGCTTCACCTTGCACTGTTATGATATAGGAACAACTTATTTCCTTAAGCTTCATGGACCAACCGCTGCTGGATTGCAACTTTTCTTCTGCAGCTTCTTTACCTCTCTCAGTCTTCATAGAACTGAAGAGAGTCAGGGCCTTGCTCTGGATTAGGCTTTGGCTTCATCCTCTATCCAGACCATGAAAACTTTCTCCATATCAGCAATTAAATTGTTTTACTTTTTTTTTTAATCATTCATGTGCTCACTAGAGTAGCACTTTTAATTTCCTTTAATAACGATTCTTTTTTTTGCATTCACAGCTTGACTATTTGGTACTAGAGACCTAGCTTTTGGCCTATTGCAGTTTTCATATGTCTTTCTTACTAAGCCTAATCATTTCTAGATTTCGATTGAAAGGGAGAGACATGTGACTCTTCCTTTCATTTAAACACTTAAAGGCCATTGTGGGATTATTAATAGGCCTAATTTAAATATCGTTATGCCTCAGGGAATAGGGAAGCCCCAGCAGAGGGGGAGAGATGGGGGAAAAACTGGTCAGTTGAGCAGTCAGAACACGTACAATGTGTATCTGAGTTTGCCATCTTCTATAGACAGAGTATGTGACACCCCAAAACAATTACAATAGTTACATCAAAGATCACTAATCACAGCTCACCATATCAGATATGATAATGAAAATGTTTTAAATATTGTGGGAATTACTAAATGTGACACAGAGACACCGAGTGCGCACATGCTGTTGGAAAATGATACCAATAGATTTGCTCGATATAAAGTTGCCACAAAACTTTAATTTGTAAAAAAAAAAAAAAGAAAAATGCAATATCTGTGCAATTCAATAAAGCAAAGCACGAGAAAATGAAATATGCCTATAGTAGTATATGTGTGTGTGTTTGAAGTGGCAAATTATACTTAAAGGCAATATTTTTAGTGTCCCAAAATTGATTTAAGCAAAAGTATTAATTTCTTTGCAGTATTTTTTGAATAAATGTTTAGCATCTTAATGCAAATATTTTTGAGGTAACATATTGCTTTAATACAATTTCAAGCATAGGAAAAGTTGTGAGATTACTATAGAGAGCATCCATATACCCTTTTCCCAGATTCACAAATGTTTACATATTGCCTCATTTACTTTATCATTCATTTCCTTTCCATCTACACACACATACACACACACACACACACACTTACTTATACATTTTTACTAAACTGTTGTAAATTTCAGACATCATACCTTTTTCCCCTTAACACCCCAGTGTATTCCTCAGACCAATAAGATTATCTTATATAAACACAGAACACTGATTAAAATCAGGAAATTAAAATTGATATAATGCTATCTTATAATTCACAGTCATACTAAGTTTTTTTCAATTGTCTTCAAATTATTTAATAGTTATTTTTCCTCCAGGTTCAGGATTCAGTCCAGGATCACACACTGCAATTGATTGTCATGTCACCTTTGTCTCATTTGTTTGGACTTGTTTCTCAACCTTTCTTCGTGGTTCTTAATCTTGACATTTTTTACAGAATACAGGGAATAGTTTGTAGAATGAAACTCAGCTTGAGTTTAATTTTTCCTCATGATTAGTTGCAGGTTATGTAACGTCAGCAAGAATAGCACAGAAACAATGTGTCCTTCTCAGTGTATCATATCAGGGATGACATTCATTTGTTCTTTTATTGGTGATTTAAATTTTCGCCACCTGGTTAAGGGGGTGTCTAATAGATTTCCCCATCATAAAGTTACTCTATATTCCCTTAGTAATTAACTAATTTGTAAGAAAATATTTTGACACACTCTAAATAGCCTGTTTCCCATTAAACGTTTACCCACTAAGTGTAATATCCATTGATGTTTCTTGTCTGGTATTTCTTACATTACTATTATGGTTACAAAATTATTTTTCTACCTTGTAACATTTATGAGTTAGCATTCTCCTAAAAGAGCTTTTTACTTTTTAATTAATTTCAATTTCATTTTTTAATTTGGATGGCCTATAGGCATGCTCTCATAATATTTTTAATTCACTAGTATATAAGATAAAAAACAGGACTTATTCCTAAGATTAAAAAACCTTTTATTTTGTATTTTTAAGATCAAACTCGGTGCTATATGTCTTTGAAGTTTTGTGAGACTTTTGACATTGAGAGACATCAATCTGTTGATTGATCAAAGAATAAAACTCAGTTCAAATAAGAGTTTGTCCACATAGTCTAAAGATAGTTTTACCTTGCCTACCATCAGGAGACAAGAGTTGCTACTGATACAGTTGAAAATAGTAGAAAGTTGATATTTCCAAGGTAATAGCATAAAATGTAATCTCTAATATTTATATTTGCTACAGGGAAATATGTAAACAAAATAACAAGGCTGGTAAAGAAATGTGCATAGCTCAGTTCTGAAGATGCCATCAAATGGTCTTATCTCCTGAAAGATGCCTGAAGGTTATCCCCCCAAATTAATTTTTGTTACCCTAATAAAGACATTAATTTTTGTTTGATATACTACATAAAGCTGAAAGTAAGAAGAAAAAAATAACTCAGTAGAATACCACTATAATGTTGGATATTAAGTGCAACTTAGCACCAATTAGTTTAGCAAATATTTATGTGGAGTATTTTATATGCAACGGCATCCAACCAAGCAAAAACAATAAACTCATTATTTCATCCCCTGAGCATTTCAACTCCCTTAACTGCTCCAAACACATAGAGGGAATATAAAAATATTTTTTAAGCTTAAAAATATATAGTCTTAAAAACTAATAAAAGTACATCCATATATAAACACCATAAAATAAATGGAAATTAATGAATGGATTTCAACTGAGTGGTTAAAAGCAGGTAGAGACTTCCATGAGATTAGTTGCTAGGAGAGGTATCAGGGAATAAATGCACCCTAGATTATAGCTAGGCTTAGTGCCGTAGTTTCAGCCAGCACCCATCTCTCCTGCAGAGGGGCCTTAGCTACTAGACAGCTACTATTCATGCTGCCAGGGCCTATGCCTTGTGTCAGGCTGCACTCCTGGAAAATTCAGAGAACACAGATAGAAATCCCTAAACTAGTAACTGAGTTAAGCCCCCTGCCAGATTGTTAATTAGCAGTATCCTCATAGAAATAAAGATCAGGAGCTCCTCAAAGCCAACATATGATCTTGTTTTGTACTAGAGCACTGGAGACAACCTGAAAAAAAAACAAAAAAAAGATGACAAAACAAAGACAAAGAGAAAATTGCGCAAAGGAAGAAGGAGGACAACAAGTGAGGGGTAGAGAAGAGAGGGAAGAAACAAAAATATCAACTTAAAATTAGCCTGCAGCCAAAATTTCCAAAATTGAATACCACAGTTTTGGTATTCAATTTTTGTTCATGTAGTTAATGAACAAAATTAACAGTTGAAAGATTAATTTGAGATGAAATAAAAGTAACAAAAGTAAAGCACTTAAATGTGCATAGGATCTTAAATATATAATTGATGAAAAAACTTTTTAATTAAATACATTATAAGTATTGGTGGAAAAACACAATTTCTATCCTTAAGGGGTTTATGATAAAGATACTATATTACATTACATATACATGAATATACATCATATATTATTATCTATGATATTTGTAGGCATGTTTATTAAAAGTTGGAATAATTCCTTCTAATATATACCAACATTTCCATCAGAAAATCTTATTTGCATTCCATTTTATCTTATAGCACCTACATTCTTTCTTAGGTGACTTCCTTCTCTTAGCATAATGCATCTGAGATTCATCCAATATGTTTTTGTACATATTGGTAATAATGCAATTAGTGTAAATTCCTTTATATTGCAGATTTAATTATATAGATATACTAGGTTTTTATTCATACATCAATTCAAGGACATTTGATTTCCAGTTTTTTTTGATGACCATATATATCACTATAAACATTTATGTAAAAGTTTTTGAACAAACAGATTTTTATTTCACCTGGCTAAATACCGAGGCGTGAAATTCTAGATTATATGGTAAGTATGTGTATAAAAAATAACCAAACTGTTTTCTAAAGTTGCTGTAACATTTGCTTTCCCATCATAAACATAAGAGAGTTCTAGTTTTCAGCACTTGGTATTGTCAGTATTTTGGTTGTTTGTTAACTGTAGCCATTCTTATAGGTTTGCAGTGGTATCTCATTGTGGTTTTAAATCTTTACTGAATGACTAATTATGTAGAACAAATTCTCTTGTACTCAGCATCCATACATCTTTATTCAGGTATCTTCTTTTGTGAAATCATTTGTTCACTTTTATCTAGCTTTTTATTAAGTTAATGTGATTTAATAGGTGTTTTTTCTTGCATAGTGAATATAAATCCTTTGTCAGAGATTTGTTTTGTAAATATTCTTATCTGTGGTATGTCTTTATAGTCTCTTAGCATTATATTTCACAGAGGAAAAGTTTTTATTCTTGATGAAGTCCAATTTATTAATTTTTAAAAATGTAATAAGTCATGCTTTTCGTATAGTAACTAAGAAATCTTGCCTAACCCAAAAAGAATTTTATTCCATTTCCTTGTAGAAGTTTTATAATTTTGGGGTTTTATTTAAGTCTATGATCTAGTTTTAGTTACTTTTTTAATCTCATGGAAGGTATGTGTCAAAGTTCCTCTTTTTTTCTTTACATATGGGAGTCCAATTGTCCCAGCACCATTTGTTTTAAGAGATCATTCTTTATCCATTGTAATTGCATTTGAACCTTGTCAAAATGCAGTTGACTGTGTATGTGCAGGTATGTTTCTCAAATCTTTTTCTGTTCCATTGATCTAATTGTCTGTCTTGAGGTCAATACCACACTCTCTGACTTTTTGTAGCTCTTTAGGCTTGAAACCAGATAGTATTTTTATTTTTTAAGATTGCTTTTGTTATTCTAGTTATTTTGCTTCTCCAAGCAAGTTCTATAATCAGTTTATCTATTACTATATAAAATCCTTCAAGATTTTGATTGTGATTATTGCATCTCTATATTAGTTTAAAAAGTATTGACATCTTCACAATATTTACTCCTTCAATTCATGAACACTGTACACCTCTTTTATTTAGATCTGTTTTGATTTCTTTTATCAATTTTTTTACTTTGTTGCATATAGATTCTTCATATTTTTCAGATTTATATGTAACATATTTTATGTTTTTGTTGTTGTATATCTTTTTATTGTAATTTCTAATTATTAAATGCTAGTGTATAGAATTACAATTGGTTTTTGTATACTGGCCTTTTATCACTAAACCTTGCTAAACTCACTAGTTCTAATGTACCTAACTAACCTCATTTTGTAGATTATTCTTCTGTAGATTCTTCTTTTATGGATTTCAAATGATTTTTAAAAGATAAACCTATGAACTTCAAATAAAGACAATTTTTATTAATGTTAAATAGAAGTGCTGAGAGCAAACATCCTTGCACTGTTCCTGATCTTAGAGGCAAAGCATTCTGCTTTCATCATTATGTAGAATGGAAGCTGTAGATTTTCATAGATCCCTTTTATCAGGTTGAGGAAGTTTTCTTCTATTCTTCATTTTCAAAGAGTTTTTATTATGAATGAATATTGAATTTTATTAAAAGCTTGTTTTTCATCTGTTGAAAGAGACCTATAACGGTTTTTCTTTTTTAGTGATGTGGTTAATTATGATTGATTTTTTCAATGTTGAAAGAGCCTTGCAGTCTTGGGATGAACCCCACTTGCTCATAATTTGTTATCCTTTTTGTGTTAATATATTAGTAGATTCGATTTGCTCTCATTTTGTTTAAAAGTTTATATCTACATGGGCCGGGTGCGGTGGCTTATGCCTGTAATCCCAGCATTTTGGGAGGCTGAGGCGGGTGGATAACGAGGTCAGGAGATTGAGACCATCCTGGCTAACACGGTGAAACCCTGTCTTTATTAAAAATACAAAAAAATTAGCCGGGCGTGGTGGCGGGCGCCTGTAGTCCCAGCTACTCGGGAGGCTGAGGCAGGAGAATGGCTTGAACGCAAGAGGTGGAGCTTGCAGTGAGCCGAGATTGCGCCACTGCACTCCAGCCTGGGCAACACAGCAAGACTCCATCTCAAAAAAAAAAAAAAAGTTTATATCTACTTTCATGAGAAATATTGTTCACTAGGTTTTTCCTGTAACATCCTTTTTTGTTTGTTTTAATATCAGGGCAGCACTGGCCTCATGAGATGAATTGCGAAATGTTACTTTCATGGAGATTTTGTAAAATTGGCATTATATCTTTCTTAAAAGTGTGGAAGAATTAATTGTTATATTCATTGTGCTTGGCATTTTTTTTCTTGGAAGGATTTAACTATGAATTGAGTTCCTTTAACATATATCAAAGTAATCATGCTATCCATTTCTTCTTGAGTAAACTTTGGTAGTTTATAGTTTATACCTTTCAAGGAATTTGCCCATTGCATCTAATTGTTTGTAATATTTTATTATGATGATTTTCATGTCTAAGTTCTGTCTTTCATTTTAATATTGATAATTTGTATTGTCTCCCTGTTTTTGGTTGGTAGGTCTGGCTAGAGGTTTATCTTTTTTTTTTTTAATCTTTACGAAGAACAAGGATTTGGTTTTCAATTACTCTATTGTTTTTTTCACTTTCATTGATTAATGCACCTCTTATCTATTATACCTCCCTTTCCTTCTAAGGGTTTAATTTGCTTTTCTTTACCAGTTTCTTAAAGTGGAGGCTTAGTTCACTGATTCAAGAGGTTTTTTTTCTAATATAAACATTTAATGTTACACACCTTCCTTTATACATTTTCCTCTAAGTATTGCTTTAACTGCATCTCCCAAATTTTGTCAGTGCTTTCATTTTCTTTTAATTTAAAATATTTTCTAATTTTTCATGTGATTTCCTGTGATTTCCTCTTTGACTCATAGGTTATTTAGAAGTGTTTTGTTTACTTCCAAATATTTAGTCATTTTCCATATATCTTTCTGTTACTTTTTTTTTTCCTTAGAGACAGAGTCTTGCTATGTTGCCCAGGCTGGAGTGCAGTGGCTATTCACAGGTGCAATTATAGTGCACTATTGCCCAGAACTCCTAGGCTCCAAAATTCCTCCTGCCTCAGCCTCATCAGTAGCCTGGGAGATGCCACTGTCCCTGACTTACTTTTCTTTAGTTTAATATTTTTTTATGGTCTTATAATTCACTTGGTGTGATTTTTTTATTTGTTTAAATTTGTTATGATTTGATTTATGGCCAGAAAATTGTCTAACTTGGTGGATATTTTATGTGTACTTGAAAATAGTTTGTATTCTGCTGTTGTTAGAATATTCTATACATGTTAATTACATAAAGTTGGTGGATAGTATTGATTCAGGCTTCTATATCCTTATTGATTTTCTGTCTGTTATATTAATTGCCAAGAGAGGATTGTTGAACTACCCAAGTATAATTACAGATTTGTCTATTTCTTTATTCAGTTACATTATTTTTTGCTTTATGTATTATCAAAAAGAGTTTTTAGGTTCACACACACTTAGAATGTTTTTCTTTTCTTAGTGAATTGATTTTTTTTATTAATCACATTGTAATGTTCTTTTTTAGCCCTGGTAATATTCCTTGTCTATATCACACTGCCTGTGGTGCTGATGTCTTATAACATTGGTCTTTTTTTTTTTTTGCTCCTGGAATTAAAACTGAACCTTAGTTTTTAATAAGTGAAATAGTAAAAGAACTCAGCAGACTGACTAAGATGACAACTCAGATGAGGTAACCAAGGTTTATACCAAAGTAGTCTGCAGCATAGTCAGGGCTAAAATTCGTACACTGGGTAATCTCTGGTTCCACCCAAACTAAAATACATCTGCTGATAAATTTGCTCTGAATAAGCACCGTACTATCAAGTTTTAAAGGTATACGTGGCTCACGCCTGTAATCCCAGCACTTTGCATGGCAGAGGCAGGCGGATCATGAGGTCCAGGAGATCAAGACCATCCTGGCCAATGTGGTGAAACTCCATCTCTACTAAAAATACAAAAATTAGCTGGACGTGGTGGAGCATGCCTGTAATCCCAGCTACTTAGGAGGCTGAGGTGAGAAAATCACTTGAACCAGGGAGTCAGAGGTTGCAGTGAGCCAAGATTGCACCACTGCACTCCAGCCTGGCGATGGAGTGAGACTCCATCTCAAAAAAATAAAATAAAATAAAATTTAAAAAAGTATGCGGTAGAAATTTAAAGTCAGATATCTTGTATCTGAGGTTCTCAGAATGGAGAATTCACTTCTCTTTGGTAACAGATTACAGGGAACGAGTAATTGTGCTGCAGCAAATTGGGCCAAAAATAAGTTATAAAGTCATTTTCTTTCTAAGATAAACATTCTCTTTCTAAGATGAAACTGTTAACAAGGAATAGCAATTATCTTCCTGGTATCACTGTCACTGTTATAACAATGTAACTCTCAGATAAAGCTACTAATAGCTCCAGTTTTTGGTGCAGTTGCTTCATGAATTAGCTATGATTTCTTAGTTTTCCAGGTACTTCAATCAGAAGCGTTCTGTTAAGCACCTCACACATTGTAAGGAGTACGTGCACACATTAATGCACAGTACTTTTACATTGTAATAGGAACTAAACCCTACCTTTCATTACTTATGTAAGAGGAATCATGAATGACAAACACGTTTGGCATAAAGTCATTAGTAGTCTGCCCTTTTATTTGTTCTTCCAATAATGTCTTTACTTCTAAACTCACTAATGTGGATAATAAAAACACTAGGCTATACATTAAGAAATTATTTTGTTGAAATATCCTTTATCCCTGACTCTTCTATTTCTTCTCATTCATATTGCTATAGGAATACTGAAATTTTTATGGCTGTCTTTTTTTAGACACATTTTAAGAATCTGCTCAGAGATAATTTGATGAAATCTATTTTTGGTCTCAGCAGGAGAATCCTAATTTGCATCTCCTCATGGGTCATCATTGCCTAAATTGATCTACACTGACCTGGTTCATTTTAAATCAATTCAGGGTTTTTCTTTGTGCACACAGAACAAACGACCTGTTCTTCACATGCTACAAAATCAATCCCAAAGAAATTTAAATGATCTGGATGGATTCTTCAAATAAAATTGTACTGTGTTTTTCTGATCAAAATTGAGAGGAGTATTGAGGTAAAACTAAAACACTGAAACGGATTAACCAACCAGGTAGACAAAAATCGTATCAGTTGTCTGTATACAAAATACATTTTACCCACCCAATATATAATTATTATTTTATTATCTGTTTACTATAAAATCAATTTATATAACATTTTGTATTTATTTTATGGACATGGAATATTTTTGGGGCAAGATGAACAATTGTTACTCTACTACAGTTGTAAAGATTGCATCTTTTAAAGTCAAGATTCTGTAGCCAGCTTTACTTTAGAAGTAAGATGGGAAAAACATTCTAAACTGAATAAGGGTCTATGGTGGTTTTCTTTGCTAGAATATGTTGAGCTATTTAGCTAGTCAACAAAAATAGTAGCTGAAACTTCTCTCAATATCTTAGCACTTGTTTTTAAACAGATTTTCTGTTAAATAAATTGGTGAACTATAAGAAAATAGTTATATTTCTTCTTGTATTTAAAAAAGATATCATACTTAAAATATATTAAATTTATTGAGCTTGTGAAATACCAAATGTATAATAAGTGATGTTCATAACTACCTATGATACTAATAAATAATAAATGCTACAAGAAAAGTAAAGGGCTATAAGAGTTTTTAGAGAGAAAGAAAGCTTCTTGCTGGAAGAAATTAGTAAATGTTTAATTGATAGCAAGGCACCTAAGTTAAACTTTAAGGGGAAAATAGGTTTTGAACATGAAAACATTAAAAAATCATTCTATTAATAGGAATAGTATAAACAAAATCATTAAAGCAAAAGATTGTGGAAATGTTATAAAAACAATGACTAGAAGATTAAGGCATTAAATGTAAAAGTTGAAGTGAAATAGGAAGACTCACAGGACAATGATGACTCTTGCAAACCAACCTAAGACTTTGAGCTTTTCTTTTTTAAGCAAAGAGATGCCATCAAAGTTTTAGAGCTGTTGAAATATTTCCTAGAATAACAGGATTCATTAAAAACAGCAACATCTAAAAGGCATATTTTCAGGGAGTATTTAGTTTCAGGCATATATTCTAGGTTCTGGAGATAAAAGAAAATATTCTTGCTCTCAAGGAATTTGGGATTTAAAGAAAGAGATAGATGCACAAACAAAATATGAATTACATGCCAATTGCTTCTGTAACACAGTTGGATACAGGGTGCTGAGGAAACAGAGAAGATGATATATCAAGGTAATAGTAGCTCCAGAAACAAGTAAGTCCTAAACTAGCAGTGTCTTGATACAATAAGCATTTATTTTGTGTTCCATCACAGCCAAATGCGGTATTCCTTCTGAGATGACCTACCATGTGGTCATTTAGTCACCCAGGTTCTTTTCTTAGTGACCCAGGATCTTTCCTTGGAGGACCTAGAGGACAGTAGCTCCACTGTCCTCTTGGAAGGCCTAGAGTAGTTCCACTGTCCTCTTGGCCTTCGAAGTCTTTTCCCTGGGTGAGGTATACATGCCTAACTAACTTAACTCAGAAGTTTCACACTTAACTCTTTTGATGAGAACTAGTAGAACTAGAAAAGTTTCCCAGCTTTGTGTCCAGGAAAGACACAATAAAGATTCTGATTAACTCATTGCAATCTCTGCCCCAAGAACACATCTAACTGTGGAGTGGGGGTGGGTACATCCAGGAGTGCTGGAAAGCACTGGTACAGTTGTATGTGGCTGTTTACATCCAGCCTCTGTTCTGATTCATTAGAATCTGCCTGACACCTGTTTTGATTCATGTCCTTCAGTTGTTAAATATTTTGATTAATTTCCACAGTTTACCTGCATTCGTGCTAAACCTGCAACAGGGAGAGTGAATCCAGGGGCTCTATTTTGACATGAATTAACTCGCAATAGTTAATAAGATTGAAAAAAAATGGAGATTTGAAGATAATGAGATAATTTAGGAGGTTATATTTCAAAAGTACAGGTGAGAGAGATGAAACCTGGACAGTAGGTAGTAGAGATGAAAAGAAAAGAAAACAAACAAACAGGCAAAATCTGAAAAAACAGCTCCAGGCAGCTATTTGGATGTGAAAAGCAAGAGACGGAGAAGAGCTAAAAAATAATTGCATTAGTCCATTCTCACACTGTTATAAAGAACTACCTGAGACTGAGTATTTTATTCAGAGGATTAATTGACTCACAGTTCCACAGACTATACAGGAAGTATGGCTGTGAGGCCTCAGGAAACTTATGATTATGGTGGAAGTGTGAAGGGGCAGCAAGCACGTTTTCACATGGCAGCAGGAGACAGAGAGGAAAGAGGGAAGTGCCACACACTTTTAACCATCAGATTTCATGAGAACTCACTATCACAATAACAAGGGGGAAATATGCGACATGATCCAATCACCTCCCTCCACGTCCCTCACCCAACATTGGGAGTTACAATTTAACATGAGATCTGAGTGGGGACACAGAGCCAAGCTGTATCAATAATCATGATAAATAAATAAATGTCAGAGATGTTGAGCCTAGGTAATTCAGAGGTTCATAGTGCTTTTACCAAAATAGAGAAAAAGGAAAAAGAACAAATTTTAGAAGAAGCCATTAGATTCTAAGCTTTTGGAAGGCATGCATCTGCTTTGTAGCTCCACAATCTGATACAGAACCGAGTATACAGTAGGTGCTCCATAGTTATTAATTTAATTAATGACTAATGAAACCAAATTACTTCAGTTTTAGATACACTGAGTTTTTAGTGTCACTAAGACACTTGTGTAGAGATGTCCAGAAAGTAATTGTGAAGGTAGAATCAGGTTAAAGAAAGGTAGTAAATAAAGCCACATAATTACAAGAAAGAATATACTGGAAAAAAAAAAAGTCTCAGCAAATAGAGAAGGAATTCTTTTAAAGGGATGATTGGACAGCTGATACAGAAACTTTAAGAGCTAAAAAGCAACCATTTTATTTCAGAATTATGGTATATGTTTCTTTTATTCATAGATGGTTTTCTTTCATTCATTCACCTTTTTTTCTTTCCGAATCGTTATGGGTATGAATATGTAACAGCATGTACCATGAAAGTACACATTGTCTATAATCCATCTTAAGATCATTGTTAATTTGGCATATTTCCTTCATGTCATTCTAGGTGTGTATTTTAAAAAGTCAATGAAGAATGTATGATTTGTTAACAGATACCATTTTTCAATATAAAATTACCCTCTTTTAACTGTTTGATGATTTTGCCTTAAATTCCACTTTGTCTGAAAATAGAATTGCAACTCTTGATAGTTTAATTTTTGGAGTTTCCTAACAATCATTTTCATTTCCTTTTTTAATATCATTTTGTTTCAACAGTCTCATGTAAGCTACATAATATTACTTTGATTTGCTTTAATTTTACTTTAGTTTTTCCTTTGCCTTCTATGGACTTCATGACAGTTTTAGTCACACTTTATATGTCTTGTGTTCCATCTTTTTGTTTTGTATTATGTCTTGTTTTTACTGTGTATTTTCTCTACTTAAAAGAGTTTTTCTTATTTTGATGTACCCCAGTGATTTGGAGCTCATATATTCTGTTTTTAATTCTTATGATTATATTTACATTTCTCAAAGAAAACCCTTCTATGTCAAAAGTTTTCAAAAGTCAATAATAAAATATGTATTTTGCATCCCTTCCTCCTTTTGATACTTTCCTCATTCCATGTGAGAGGGGGAATGTACCACATTTTTACTTCTTTTTCACTTCATCTTCTCGTATTTTAAAACTATAATATATATGTTAAGACCCATATTAATATTATTAAATTATGTTAAGCATTTGTTATTTTCTCTTTAAGCAACATTCTGTTTTTATTCAATTTTGTAACCAAATTTAAAACAATCATTTAGACTGAAATTTATGTTTAATGTAATTGAGTGTTCACTGCTAGTCTTTGTAGAACTATTGGCTAGGTGTTAGTTTCTAGAACGACATAACAGATTGTTGCTCTTAAAGGGTTTAAGGTCTAATGGCTTTCTGCCACTACTATTACTCTTTGTTATTCTCATTCTCTTTTTTGGTTAAAAGTAGTATTAAACTTTGAGTTACCTCCATTCTTAATCTCTTAGTTTAAGTACTTATGCAAAGTATAAGGAGGGTAATTTATTCTAAGTTCTTGAAAATCTAAAATTTCTTGGGAGCAAAAATTAATTATTTCATGATTTTATACTGCAAGGGAGAGATCTAAGGCAGATTTTACTTCTCTTTATATACATAAACTAATATTTGCTCATTTTTCTGTCCCAATATTTGTAGAATATTGCTTTTGTTCTTATAGTTTATTTTTTCTTTAGTATTCAGTTTTTTGAACTGGTATAGTAAGTCATTTCAATATACATATTCAAGTCATTTTTCAGCTCTATAAGTTTTCTGTGGTATCTTTGAATACTTCTTCAATGACAATTTTTGAGGGTTTTAAATTCATAATTACTGGATTTAATAACATCTTTTTATTCAATTTTAATCTCCCCTCTCTTCGTTTTCACTTTACAATTTCCTCTGAGCTTTGGAGATTATCTTGAATTGGCAATCCATATCACTGATTTATGTTTTATAATGTGTTTTCTGTTTGTCTTTAACTGCTTTTACTATGATACTTTCACTTCTGCCATGCTTCTTCATTTCAAATCTTTTTTTCCTCTGACTTTTCTATTCTTGCGACTTTCAGCCCCTATTTTATAAATATTATAACATATATCCTTTTGTGTATACCAAGTAATTTTCTGTACCTTCTTTCCAGTTCCTGCAGCAAATAATTTTTAAAAGTTTATTTTCTTCTGGATATATGGAATGATGTATCATTCTTGCCTTGCAATAATTTAGAAGTTATTTGTAGGTTTTCTTCTACTTGCCGTGTATTGAAAAGATCTCTATATAGGACTGGCATTTGTCAACAGATAAGATTTACAAATTGTGCTCGTGTCCCTCTCTATACATTTGTGTACTAGTCGAAGCCCCTACTTAGATGTGCAGCTAGGTGGCACAGTGATAACCACAGTGCCTAACCTGATTCCTAGTCTCTGGTAGGCTTTTATGCAATGTGGCTGTGCAGGAATGTAAGGAGACGGGTTTCTATTCCCTCTTCCCCTCAGTAGAAATTCATTTGTTCTAAGAGGCAATATAATGTCTACCAATCAACTTTCTTTGATTTCCTTTTAAAATCATTTTGTGTGACCTGCAAAAGCTAATTATAAATATATATATATACACATATATATGTATGTGTATATATATATTTATTTATGCATATATATGTGTATATATGGCAAAATTAGTACCTATGTTCCTGGTGCCTGTCTCACTTTGGGAGCACAGTTACAGAGGGAGGTCTGCCTGCTTTCATATGAGCATTTTCACCTATTTTTATTTAAAGAGTACGAGGGTCCTCAATTCCATTTTAAACTCTAGCTTTACTGACTCAGGTTACTAAAGATCACCACATAGAACATATAGATTCTGGGTTATACCCAGAATTTTTTCAGGATCCTTAACCATATTTAAATGAATGAGAATGAGAGTGCTATTATAGGGATGCAGCAAACCCAACATAGCAGATTTCAAAAGAATGAATATTCTCCAGACTTTGTCCCTATCTATTATTAGCAATAAATAATTTCTAATGTACCTCACAATTATGGAAGTAAGCCAGCCTGTCAAGACTTCACAGTTAAGAACTTATGGAATAAAACAGTGGTGGGATATTAACATTTAGGGATTCTTAGTGGTTTAGACTGAAGCCTAAAGTCTTACACCATTATATCTTCTAACTAGCAACAGTGGAGTCACTCAGAGGCTGAAAACAGAGGAAAAAGAATGTGGTCTCTTATATACCCCTGTTTCCCCAACCCCAAATCTGTATAGTTGCTATGGCAAGCAATTGCTTCTCTGGTAAGGCAACTCTTCCAATCTTTCATAATCGCTGCCACCATTCTATTCCAGTAGGTCCAGAAATGGTCCAATATCTCTAAGTATTTCTTGTTTAATCTGCACAGCTGTCAGAATAATTTTGAAACAGAATTCTGATCATTTCATTTTACTACTTAAAAACCTTCAAAGACAGCAAGTATGTTGTACTGAATGAAGGTAAAGACTTCATATGGAACACTCAGATTCAGAGCCCCTACTCTGTGTCTCTGTCACTTCCACATTCACTCCTGCCCTACTCTCCTTAAAGGTCAGAGGCCAGTGACACATCCCAGGCAGGAGATTCTCTGATGTCTTTGTCCTGGACAAGAAAAAAGGCCTATAGATACTGACATTAGAGAGTTCTGCCAAGGAAATGGCTTCACCCCTATGGAAGGCAGCCTCTAAGATGGCCTCCGGTGATCCTAGCCTCTGATATCTCTGTTCCTGTGTAATCTCTTTCTTTGAATGTGACCTGGACTTAGTGATTCATTTCTAATGAATAGAATATGGCAGAAGTGATGAGATACCACTTCCAAAGCTAGGTTGCAAAAAGATTGTAATTTCTCTCTTAGGGACTTTAACTTTCTCATTCACTCACTCCTCTGAAATAAACCAATTGTCATGTTGAGCTGCTCTGATGAGAAGCTCAAATGGCAAAAAAAGTCATGTCTTTGATCGCCAGCCAGCAAAAACATGAGGCATGTCAATAATCATGTGAATTAGCTTGTAAGTGACTCTTCCCATAGTTGAACTTTGATGTGTCCGAAGCCTCTGACAACATCCTGACTTCAACCTTTGGAGAGACCCTGTGCCAGAGACCATGGCCCAAAAACCTGAAATGGTAAATGTTTTTTGTTTTAAGTTGTTAATTATGGGGTAATTTGTTATGCAGCAATATATAACTAATATAGTCACTACCCAGCCACTCCTGACGAAGGCCATTATTCAACATGCCCCAGAAACCCATAGACTCCAATTGACTTTGTATTATTTTGTTCTTAAACATAAATAACTGAGAAAAAGAGCATGAGGAAAATTTGGTGGGGTTGTGGGGAATGTGATGGTTATGTTCATTTCCTTGAATGTAATAATGGCTTCATAGGCATATATATGTCATAAATATTAAGTTATATATTTTAAACATATGTAATTTATTATGTGTTAATTAGAGCTCAACAAAGCTGTTAAAATATTAATAGAGAGATAAGACTCATCAAATATTTGAAAAACAAAAGACTCCAACATAATAGACAGGGATCCAAATGAATAAAATGTAGAAGGCAATCAGAAAATTTTGAAACAGTGCAGAAAAAGAAGAAAAAAATGTCCAAAAAAACTCTAAAATTATTATTTTCTAAGAAATAAATGAAAAATTTTTCAGCCATGGAAAATGAGGGCTATAGAAAAGAATAGTATATGAATAAGAAAGAAAGAGTTCCTAGACATTAAAAACACAATAGTGGAAGTTGAAAATTCAGCAGAAGGTTTAGAAGATAAAATTGAAGAAATTTCCCAGCAAGTAAAATAAAGACAAAGAGGAGGAAAATGGGAAAAAGAAGATAACAAAATGAGAGGTATAGTCCAGACATCTACATTAGAATTAAGGGAATTTCAGAAAAAATAAGAAGCAAAGAGGCTTACTTATCAATTAATTTATTTTCTAATTTGAAGAACTAAATACAAATTTACACATTTAAATGGTCCAAATTGTGCTCAAAAATAAATTTTAAAAGACCAACTATAAGGCACTTTGTATTAGTTATCCAATGCTATGTAACAAATGACCACAAAACGTGGCAACTAAAAACAACATTTAAGGGGTAGAGCAAGATGGCAGAATAGAAGCCTACACTGTTCACCATCCCCCACAGGAACACCAAAGTTAAACAACTGTCACGGAAAAGCATCATCACAAGAACCATAGTACTTGATTTTAAATTCCTGTCACTGAAAGAGGCATTAAAGAAGGCAGGAGAGACAGTCTTGAATTGCTGACAGCATCCCTTCCCAACCCCCCAGCTGTGGCTACATGGTACAGAGTCTGTGCACTTGGGGGAGGGAGAGCTCAGTGACTGGGGGACTTTAGGTTGAACTCGGTGCAGCCCTGTCACAGTGGAGAGCAAAGTCATACTCAGCCAGCGCCCACACAGGGAAGGAGAATTTGGATCAGCCCTAGCCAAAGGGAAATCACTCATCTCAGAGGTAAGAACAAACCTTGTCATCAGGGGCTGAAGTGCTCTAGGGTCCGAGGTAAACTTGAAAGGCAGTCTAGGACACAAGGACTACAATTCCTAGGTATCTCCTTGTTCTGGGCTAGGCTCAGAGCCAGTGAACTAGGGTGGCACATGACCTAAGGAGATACCAGCCAGGGCAGCGAAGGGAGTGCTTGCATCACCCCTTCCCCAACCCCAGGCAGCACATCTCTCAAACAAAAGCAATTCCTTCCTTCTATTTAAGAAGAAGAGAGCAATAAGTAAAGAGGAATTTGTCTAGCATCTTGCATACCAGCTCAGCCACAGTAGCACAGGGTACTGGGCAGAGTCATGAGACTCCCATTCGAGGCCCTAGCCCATGATGACATTTCTACACACATCCTTGGCCAAAAGTCACTCCACTGCCTTGAAAGGAAGGACCCAGTCCTGGCAGGATTAATCACCTGCTTACTAAAGAGCCATTGGGGCCTGAATAACCAGTAGTGATATCCAGGTAGTACGCCGTAGGCTGTTGGCTCTGAGATAAGTTGACTTCAGATGTGACCCAGAACACTCCCAGCTGTGGTGGCTATGCTGAAAGACTCCTTCTGTTTGAGAAAAGCAGAGGGAAAGGTGATGAGGACTTTGTTTTGCACCTTAGGTACCAGCTTGGCAACAGTGGTGTAGAGTAACAAACAGGCTCTTGGTGTCCCCAAGTCCAGACCTAGGCTATTGGACAGCATTTATGGGCTTGTCCTGGGCCAGAGGGGAGCCCAATACTGCACTGAGAGGTGAGTCCTAGGCGTGGGATAATTCACCACAAGCTGACTGAAAAGCCCTTGGTCTTTACATCAACATCAGTGGTGGCCTGGCAGAATTCCCCATGGGCCAGTGGTATTAGTGGCCACAAGGAGAGGCTCCTAAGCCTGTGGAAAGAGAGGGAAAGAACAGGAAGGATTTTGCATTGTAGTTTGAGTGCCAGCTTGGCCACAGTAGAATAGAACATCGGTAAACTTCTAAGGTTTTTTGCTGCAATCCCTGGCTTCCAGAGAGCATCTCTGGACCTTCCCAGGAGCGGGGGGAGCACAATGTCCTGAAGGGAAGGACACAAACCTGGCTGACATTACCACTTGCTGATCATAGAGCCCCACGGCCTTGAATGAACATAGGTGGTAGCCAGGCAGCGGTTACAGTATGCCTTGGGTGGGACCCAGTGCTGTGCTGACATCAGGTTGACCCAGCATAGTCCCAGTGGTGGTGAACACAAGGGTGCCTATATTACCACACCCCTGGTTCCAGGTGCCTTAGCACAGAGAGAGAGCCTCCATTTGTTGGGAAGAAAGTAAGGAGAAAAGACAAGAATCAGGCTGGTAATCCAGAGGTCATCTGGATTTTATCTAAGACAATCAAGGAGGTGCTTTTACAGGTCTAGAAAAATCACAGTGCTATTGGGCTTGGGATTCAAATCCCTTTGAATACCTGGAAAGCCTTCTCCAGAAGGATGACCACAAGAAAGCCCAGACTGTGAAGAATACAATAAATACCCAACTTTTCAATGCCCAGACACCAGTGAACATCTACAAGCATAAAGACCATCCAGGAAACTGTGACTTCAGCAAACAAACTAAATAAGTTACCAAGGACAAATTCTGAAGAAACAGAGGTATGTGACCTTTCAGACAGAGAACTAAAAATAGCTGTGCTGAGGAACTCAAAGAAATTCAAGATAACACAGAGAAGGAATTCAGAATTCTATCAGATAAGTTTAACAAAAAGATTGAAATTATTTTTTTAAATCAAGCAGAGATTCTGGAGTTGATCAATTCACATACTGAAGAATGCATCAGAGTCTCTTAATAGCAGAACTGATCAAGCAGAAGAAAGAATTAGTGAGCTTGAAAACAGACTATTTGAAAATCAGTGATGAGAGGATATGAAAGAAAAAAAGAATAAAAGGGAATGAGTATCTACCTACAAGATGTAGAAAATAACCTCGAAAGGGGAAATCTAAGAGTTATTGGCCTTAAAGAGAAAGTAGAAAAAGAGATAGGGGTAGAAAGTATATTCAAAGAGATATATCATAGAACTTCCCAAACCTAGAGAAGATATCAACATTCAAGTAAAAGAAGGTAATAGAGCACCAAGAGATTTAACCCAAAGAAGACTTCCTCAAGGCATTTAATAAACAAACTCCTGAAGGTCAAGGATAATGAAAGTGTCCTAAAAGCAGCAGGAGAGAAGAAGCCACATACATGGAGCTCCAATACCTCTGGCAACAGACTTTTCAGTGGAAACCTTACAGGCCAGGAGAGAGTGGCATGACATGTTTAAAGTGCTAAAGGAAAAAAAAAACTAATAATAACCTTTTACTCTAGAATAGTATATCTAGTGAAAATATCCTTCAAACATGGAGGAAAAATGAGGACCATCCCAGTAAAACTGGGGTGGTTATTTAGTTAGTTATAAATTTAGTTATTTGTAAACTGTTAGACTGAGAACCTTAGCACCTCTCTGGCTGTTAGCCAAAGTCCATCCTCATTCCATTGCTTGTAGGCTTCTCCAGTAAGGCAACTCAATTTATCACAGCATAAAAGCCAAGAATTAAGAGTTAGCTAGTAAGACAGAAGTCACAATTATAGAAACGCTATATCATCATCTTTGTCATAGTCTGTAGTCTTCTAACAATTAGGTTAGAAGCAAGTCCTTAGGCCAGCCCATACTCAGGGAAAAGGACTTACACAAGGGCATGAGTTCTAGGAGGCAGGGATTATTGGTGCCATCATGGAAATCTGTCTCCCCGCACTTCACTGTGAACATGGAAGAACTAGGAAAAAGGAAACTTGAAACTTCCTGAGACAGAGAACATTAGCAATCATATAACATTTCATGTGTTTCTTAACTTTTCCTGGAAGATTTCCTTGCAATTATGTTAGGGTAGTGCTTCTCAACCATGGGTAATTTTGTCTCTCAAGGGACCTTGTCAATAGAAATCTTCGATTATCATAGTAGGGGATGTTACTGACATCTAGTGGGCAGAGGCCAGAGCTATTGCTAAATGTCTCACAAGGTACAGGACAACCCCCACAGCAAAGCAGTATCTAAGCCCAAATATCAATATGGTCAAGATCCAGAAACCCTGGATCCAGAGACTTGCATTTTTTGGCAAGAACCATGAACAGAAGTGACATACCTGCGTCAAAGCAGTTAGGAGCCACTGAGTCTTCTCCACATCTTCCTTCCTCAGTCAAAATGACCTTGAAAGCCACATGTTGAGATGGCAGTATTAAAACATGGAAAGAGCCTAGATTCCTAGGTCATCAGATGGAGGCAAGCTTCTATTGAACTGCATCGGACATGTGAGCAAGAAGCAAACATATGCTTTGTTGAGATTTCAGCATTTGTCTGTTGAGAAAATTAGCAATAAATAAGTGGATGAAACTATACACGCCTGAAAATCAGGATGGCATTGGACTCAAAAGCAGCACCAGAGGCAAGAAGATAGTGCGTAGGTTGCCTCAATACACTGAGGAAAAGTAACATCCACTATAGAATTATAAATATGCCTAGTTCTTCAAATATATTTGGTTCATAGCATTTGGAAAATAGAAAACATTTCATACAAAAATTTTTTTCAGAATCTATTCTCTTCTTCAAATTGAGTAGTAAGAGTTGAGATAACAAATGATACTTGAATATATGTCTGCCCCCAATCTATCAAATATGAGGGTAGAATAAAGACATTTTCAAATATCTTTCCATATTTGAAATATCATTTCAAATATCAAAAGGTTTCAGATTGTGTACTGTCTATTCACCATGTCTTAAGAAGCTTCTTAAGAATATATGCCCCCAGATGAAGGGGATAAATCAAGGAAAAAGAACATAGTGGCGTACAGAAAGCAGTGATCCTAACAGAGAACAGAGGTGAGAACGGAGTATTTCCAGCAGAATGGCAACACAGCAGGCTTAGGGAGCAACCAGTTTCAATTGGTGTAAGAAGACACTTAAGCAACATATTAAAAATAGAAGTTACACTTGTTCTCCACCAACCTTATCTCTTAAAGGACACTTTGATACATCTACTCACTTAAGTCATATGCATCATTATTCCCACTAGCTTTATACTAACTCCTACTCATCTTTCCAGATTTATTTCTGAGGTATTCTGGAGCCAATCCTCTGCCTGGGGGCACATTATGTTTTCTCCTACTTTGTGAAACCATTTGCATAACAAAATTTTACTGTGTCATTTGGCATGTCTTTTACATCAGTCACATCACAGTCCTGTTGTGATAACCACACAGATTAATATCTGCTATGGCATTGATGAAAAGACGTTGATCCTAATTTATAGGTTAATATAGAGAATTTTAGATAAACTGCAGTAGACAATGATTCTGTAATGCTAGGGTGACAGCAGATCATTCTTGGCCCAGGACTATAAAATTCTGTGTCTGCGAATGGGGCAGGAATTGCTTCGGTGGAACATAGCCACTGGGTATTTTGACTCCGTGAATTGAAAAAGAATTAAAATGCAAAAAGTCTTGACTTTTTGAGTTTCTTAGTTGCTTTGCCAGTCTCTATACAATCTGAAAGCGACACCTGAAACTTTCCAACAGGAACTGTATATGGAAACCACCAGATCAAAAGACAGGCTGGCAAGGAAAAGCGAGACTGAAACTGTAGAAGCTAGTGTCTGAGACAGAGCCCCTTGGGATGGGATCACTAGGAATGGCAGAAGCCCAAGGACCCTGGAGCCTGCCCTTGACTGGCAGTTCTTCATGCCAAGCAGAAATGGGATAATTGCCCAGGCTGTAGATGTTGGAGGGGTGACATCAGAACAATATTTTAACTCTCAGTGAGCAGACTGCATCTCTAGAATGTTTTAAAATACAAGGAACTATAAAACGAGATTAATTAAATAGTTACAATATATTTTTAATGTGGGAGTAGGTAATGGCAAAAATAATAGTCAAGTTGAGAGCAAGTTCTTTACTAACTTCCCTTTAAAAAGTAGCCAAGGAAACTGTTTCAGTGTTAGATTTTTTTTAACTTTGTATAACTTTCTTGTAAATATTTGTGCTTTAAATCTTGTGCTTTATAGGCAGCTGTAATCTTGAGGCTTTGTGATTTGGGCAAGCTAATGAGGGTTAAAGACAGTAAATCTAATGTTTGAACTATAGTCAGGTATGACTTATTACTTGTACCAATCAGTCCTCCAAAACAGAAAATCAGAATTATTCAATTGAGATAAAAATATCTTATTTATGTGCCCAGAAAATTATCTATTTTTTAACCTCCTGCTTTAAGATGCATAAGAGAATACATCTGACCAGGTGGAGTTCTGAGTGTGAAAGTTATAGTTAAATGAGTCTCTAAGGATTTGAAAACTTTTAGTTTCCAGGATGATCCATGGTTTCTAAGAATACTGAAATGAAATGGAATTGGGAGAAATACTACCGAAGAATTAGATGGCTCTACTTCAGATCTAATTTTGTTAATGATAAACTGTCGTTTTTGAACTGAGTTGTAGGGGAGGAACTGACGACATATTCAGGGACTTTGAAAGCCTTGGAATAGTTCTGGTCCGTTTGAATTCTGACTTCTGGTCTTGGTTTCTGCAAATTCTGCTTGCGGAAAGTAAATGCATGATAGGAAAGGGGTTGTTTTTCTTTTCCCTTACCACCCTAGTAAAATATGGATAAATAATATAGAAAATAAAAGAACCTTATAGAAAGTAGCGTGACATTAGATGAACAATGTTAAGTGGAGGGCAAATCTATTTTCTTAATGAAAAAAAGCATCACAATTTGTTAGTAATCTCTGCACTCAGATCATGAGAATGGAGAGGTAATTTAAGTGGCCCTTCGCTGGGACCTGGAGAGGCAGAGCCAAGTTAGGCCTTAAAGCCACAGGTAGGTTTTGCCCCTCTATATTTCTGAGCAGACACAGCCCAAACCTGACCAAGCTGAAGGAAGGCAGAGGAATATGATGTAGTGTCAAACCCAGTTGGTATAGGAGAAAAAAAGCCTAAGAAAAGGGAAGATGAGAAAGCAGGTTTGGAGTTGAATTTACTCAAAATACTGAATGCCCAAAAGGGAAAAAAACAGACCTCTGCCTTGAGGCACACTGAGGTGAGATCAAGTTCCTTGGTGTCCCCAGCCTGTGAGGCCGGAAACCTTAATACAAGAAATGTTAGAAAGCCTGGGGATGGGGCCACACAGTAGCTTCAGATAGTACTGCTGCCTGGCTAAACAGAGATGCTACCTTATCCACTGAAAACCTTCAGGACTACCAGCCTCTTAGTAGATAGTTTATTAAATTCTTTGGGATAGTTTGAGTAATAGCACCTGAGATATTCCTTAGGCAATTAATATTGGCCCTATCTAGGTACAAGAAGCAAGCCCAATATATGGCCAGCCTGATTGGATTTTGTCATAACTGTATTTTACACTTAAAGATCTTATTCTTCGTATTCATCAAATTACCTATACAAAAGTGCCTTTGTAGCTCTTGTTCTTGGTAATTATGCAGTTATTATAGAAGGAAAACTGGTGCTTCATAACATTTAATTCATACTAAAATATGCTTCTTACCTATGTTTTTCTTTTTAATTGTTAACTGTGTAATATATATGAAGTATATAATATGCATGTACTAGTAGTAATGATAATAATATAATAAAACTAGCACCAAAGTTCTCACCACTCAGATTAAGAAATAAGTATTACTGAAACTGGAAACTCTTTTCATATCCTTCCCTAATCACTTGGCTCTCCCTTCCTTACAGAAGGAACAACTATCTTGAAATGTTTAATTCATTTTGTTGCTTTTCTTTATAGCCTTTCATAAATATATGCATCTTTAAAATTGTATTTTTTATATTGTTTTGAATATTTATAAATAAAATTACACTGTATGTTTTTTTCTATAATTTTGTTTTAGATCCAGATTTAGATTACATGTGGAGGCTTGTTACATGGGTATACTGCATTTCTATATGCCAGCAATGAACAATCTGAAAAATATATCAATAAAGCAATCCCATTAATAATAGCTACAAATAAAATTAAATACATAGGAATTAACCAAAGAAGTAAAAGATTTCTGCAATGAACACTATAAAACACTGATGAAAGAAATTGAAAAAGACACAAAAAATGAAAAGATATTTCATGTTCATGGATTGGAAGAATTAATATTGTTAAAACATCCATACTACCCAAAGCAGTCTACAGATCAGTGCAATCCCTATGAGTATACCAATGACATTCTTCACAGAAATATGAAAAAAAATTCTAAAGTTTATATAGAATCACAAAGTCCCAGAATAGCCAAAGCCATCCTGAGCAAAAGGAACAAAACTCGAGGAATAACATTACCTGACTTCAAATTATACTACAGAGCTATAGTAACCAAAAAAGCATGGTACTGTCATAAAAACAAACAGACCAATGGAACAGAGTAGAGAGCCCAGAAACAAATCCACATAGCTACAGTGAACTCATTTTCAATAAAGATGCCAGGAATACGTTGGGGGAAAAGACACTCTCTTCAATAAATGGTGCTGGGAAAACTGGATATCCATATACAGAAGAATGAAACTTGATCCCTATCTCTTGCCTTATGCAAAAATCAAATCAAAATGGATTAAAGACTTAAGTCTAGTACCTCAAACTATGAAATTACTAACAGAAAACATTGAGGAAACTCTCCAGTACATTGGTCTAGGGAAAAATTTATTGAGTGATACTTCACAAGCACAGGCAACCAAAGGAAATGTGGACAAATGGGATCATATAAAGTTTAAAAACTTCTGCACAGCAAATGAAGCAGTCAACAAAGTGA